TAAATCACTGTTTAAGCTATTACAGTATTACTGTAAAAAGTTTCAAAGTAATTTTTAGTCATTACCTACACTGAAATTTGAAAGTGAAGTCAACAGCATGCTTTATTCTAACTGCTGTTAAAACTCAAAACTATTTTTTTTAACAAATTACAATATTCCTCTTAGATTTTCTTCTGGACACCTATACTTCTTCCTACTGTGTCCAGTATTCTCCAGCACATGTACCTTTGTGTTTCTCTGCCCATGTACATACCCCTGAAAGTTCAACAAAAAAAGCTATAAAATAGCAGAGAGAACCCAAAATATTTCTTATACTGCCAAGTTCCCTTTAAACCTTGGGCACTTGCTCTACTACATGGTTGTATTAATGCTCATAACTAAGCTTTCGATGAATTAGACCAATGTGTTCTATGTTCTAAATGATATTTAGATATCTGAATCCTTCTGTTATAGCCAACAATAAAAAAAGTTATTAAAAATGTTGAAAAGTATAAAATAGTAATTATAAATTAGCAAATACCCAATTTAAAAAAGCAGTTTTCCTTATACAGTACAAGCAACAGTAATTTGAATATTATTCACTTTCAGCCACCATTTGCCCTAGATGTACTTTAAAGTTTTTAAGCTTGTGTTTTTGGAGTGAAAATGTATATGGATACTTATTCTAATAATGTAATTCAGGTATCAAAAAATACATATGCATGTTAAAATGTGATGACAGCTCATATTATAGCAACTCATAACAGGTAAGTATTATTTCCAGAATAACATTAAGTCACTTTTGTAGCTCTAAGTCAATGCTGCACAAATGGACACTTAAGATTAAGGCATCATTCTGCTCTGGAGTAGTGCTTCTGTGAATCCCAGGAACTGTACAAAGGCTTTCCGTTTTAAAAAATATATCTTCTGTTATACTTCAGTTATTTCATTCCACTGATCATTTTCTTGCAAATGAAAATTGAAAATACCAGTCTATAATGTTTTCATACACCTACAAAAAAAGAAACAAATTATTGGTTAAAACTTGATTTTTTATTTCTGAAAATATTTACTAAATGGTTCTGTGGGCTAAGGTACAAAGCTACTAATATAACAAGATGGAAAATGAATTCCTTAACACTACTAATATTATAACAATAAAGATTTTTGTAGCAGTAAATGAGTGGGTATTACTGTCTTCCCCAGAAGCAATCAAAAGAGTATTTTAAAAGGAAGAATCTTACAGTACTCCCAGACTGCTAACTTGGACATCATCTGAGAAGACATCTGGTCCACCTACACCTGTCCTAAGATTGGCGCAAGATGTAGAAAACTTCCCACAGCAACTGTTAAAGGAACTGCAGCTGAGGATTCTCAACCACCACAAGCATCAGCAATTATTTCTGCCCACATTAAGAAGAAATGTGGACCTCAGACTGAGGGCTTTTCTGGGGACCAAGTACTACTCCACAGCTCCAGCTCTTGGTGGCATGGACCTGGCTTACAATCACCGTATGCGGGACACAGCTCCTCTTCTGACTGCAGCGCACTCGGCCCGACGTGACCTCCACCCCTAGTGCCTGCGATCTGACTGCCCGACATGACCTCCACCCCTAGTGCCTGCGATCTGACTCTGCCCGACGTGACCTCCACCCCTAGTGCCTGCGATCTGACTCTGCCCGACGTGACCTCCACCCCTAGTGCCTGCGATCTGACTCTGCCCGACGTGACCTCCACCCCTAGTGCCTGTGATCTGACTCTGCCCGACGTGACCTCCACCCCTAGTGCCTGTGATCTGACTCTGCCCGACGTGACCTCCACCCCTAGTGCCTGCGATCTGACTCTGCCCGACGTGACCTCCACCCCTAGTGCCTGCGATCTGACTCTGCCCGACATGACCTCCACCCCTAGTGCCTGCGATCTGACTGCCCGACGTGACCTCCACCCCTAGTGCCTGTGATCTGACTCTGCCCGACGTGACCTCCACCCCTAGTGCCTGTGATCTGACTCTGCCCGACGTGACCTCCACCCCTAGTGCCTGTGATCTGACTCCGTCCTGGGTCTTAGGCTCTGGCTGCAGCCCTGCCCGCAGGCTCCAGGTCCTCTGCAAGGACCTAACTGCTGAGGACAAGCCCACAAGTGAGGAAACAGATGCTCCTCTAGCTGACACTAAAGATAAGATGCCTCTAGAAAAACAAACTCCTGTTATACAGGAACAGGATGATAAATGCGATAAGCTCCATGTTTGTGGTAATTTCCTACTTAGCAATTTTCTCTTGCTGTGTCTTTTACAAACCATATAACATAGATAAACCTCTTATTTCTTTCTTAGAGCCTTTAATTTTGGTCATTTTTCTCTGGGTCGAATTTCCTCAATAGTGGACAAAAGTCACCTTTTTTTCTTTTTTCTTTTTTTGAGACAGGGCCTTGCTCTGTTACCCAGGCTGGAGTGCAGCTTGTGCCATCTTGGCTCATTGCAGCCTCGACCTCCTGGGCTCAAGTGATCCTCCCACTTCAGCCTCCCACGTAACTGGGACTATACAGGTGTGCATCAACACAAACCTGGCTAATTTTTTATTTTTTGTCGAGATGAGGTCTCACTATACTAATTTAAGTATCTGACCCAGGCTGGTCTCTCACTCCTGGACTTAAGTGATCCTCCCACCTTGAACTCCCAAAGTGCTGGAATTAGAGGTGTGAGCCACCTTGCCTGCCCACCTTTTTTTCTTTAATTAATAAGGTACTGCCTTCTGAAAAGGCCAGTGGTCCACATACTAGTCCTAAACTATTTTTATTAGTTTCTTCATTAATTTACCAACAAATAATTACTAAGATTATTCTATAAGGAATAAGGAAAATGAGATTTGGGCAGATGTTACATTCTAGTCTTTCCTGTACTGCCTAATTTTGCTGATATAATTAAAAAGACTAAAAAAATACAACTGCAAATTGTTTAAAGATTATGAAATAT